TGAAGTACATATTTCAAGTTTCATAAACATCTCTGCCCCCAAGCAGCAAGTTAATAATGTGAATCTATACTGTGTCAAGATTAATGTTTATCATTTTCCTAGGTATATTTTATGTGCTTGCCTTGTAGGCCTGTAATTTAGTCACACTATTGTATATCAGAATGATTAGTAAAAAGCAGACCTTCAAAGTTAAATGTTTTAAAAAGCGTATAATTTATATAGCATAGTTCAAATATGTATTCACATGTCGTCTTCATTTATTCAACAAATTCTTTTGAGCATCTACCACTGTCATTCTAAGTGTCTTTGTAGAACTTACATTCTAGCATGGAGAAAAAGATAATAAGCAAATAAATAGCTAAAACATATAGTTTGCCGGAGGTATTGAGAGTAGGCAATGGTAACATTCTCGAAGGAGAACAGAGAAAACGTTAAATAAATAACATTTTAAAATACAGTAGTCAAGGAAGGCCTCATTGATGAGACCTTTGAGCAAAGCCTGAAGGATGTAACCAAGAAAGCCATGTATTTGTCTGGGGATAGAATGGTTGGGCATTTAAATCCTATCAGAGATGTGGGTGGGTTAATGCCATTACTTATATGCCAGTATGTTTTTCAGTGAATGACATGTAAAGGGGCTTTGTAGAATGCAGTATATATACCAAAGTATAAATTCTTGTGCTATTTGATATTTTCATTTAAAACCTTATAAAGGCCTGCCTGAACATGAATATAGTTCATTTATGTACAAGAACCTTTTGATTTGGCAAAAATAGATCTTGAAAAACTTTGCTTCATAAGAACATTTAAAATTCTAATCAGATGTTAAATTATCTCTTAGATGAGAAAGAAGAGGGTATCCTGGGAAGCATACTGTTACCTAGTTTTCAGATAGCTTTGCTTACCTCTGAAGATCACATTAATCGCAAATATGCTTTTAAGGTAAGGAAATAATGCAGTTTTTAATTCTGTGTTCAAAACTTGCGTTGGTTAAAATGGATATTGAGCCATAGATTATTACAAAAAAGCTACCTTATAGTGATTTTTATATTTAAAATATATTAATTAATGGTCTTATGGTTGTATAGAAGAATGTCCCTCTAATTAGGAAGCACGTGCTAAAATATTTAGGGGTCAAGTGTCTTCATGTCTGTGCTTTCAAATGGTTCTAGATAAAATGAACATGTCAGAATGCTAATAATTGATGAATATAATTATGGATGTCCTGGTGATTATTATACGTTTTTTCAACGTTACTGTATGTTTGAATTTTTTAATAATAAATTTGGGGTCTGGGCACAGTGGCGGTAATTCCAGCACTTCCGGAGACCAAGGTGGGAGGATCACTTGAGTCCAGGAGTTGAGCCTGGGGAATATAGTGAGACCCTGTCTCTAAAACAAAACAAAACAAAACAAAACCAAAAAAAAAAACATACTAGCCGGGCATGGTGGCTAGTCCCAGCTACTTGGGAGGCCGAGGTGAAAGGATCACTTGGGCCTGGGAGGTCAAGGCTGTAGTGAGACAGGATCACGCCACTGCAGTCCGGCCTGGGCAACACAGTAAGACCCTGTCTCAAAAAAAAATTATTAATAAGATGGGCACAGTGGCTCATGCCTGTTATCCTAGCACTTCAGGAGGCCGAGTTGGACAGAAAGCTTGAACCCAGGAGTTCAAGACCAGCCTGGCCAACATGGTAAAACCCCGACTCTACTAAAATTACAAAAATTAGCCAGGTGTGGTGGTGTGTGCCTGTAGTCCCAGCTACAGAAAAGGCTCAGGTGGGAGGATCGCTTGAGCCCTGGAGGCAGAGGTTGCAGTGAGCCAAGATTGCACCACTGTACTCCAGCCTAGGTGACAGAGTGAGACTCTGTATTAATAATTATTAATAATAAATTTGGAGGAAGAGTACTATAAGAGACAACAATATTTTTTAATAAAGATATATATATGTACCTTTATTGAAAAACTTAGAGAATAATTGCAAAGATGTTCTTGGGTCTAAGTACATCATGATCATCGGGTACTTTACAGAGAACACTGAAGTCAGGATGTGAAATCTGCTGTTATTAAATCCAAGCAGACCTGAGATCCCCTTCCCTGATTAATAGTACCCACCAATCTTTGTGGTATTACTGGTTTGTGGATCACTCTCAAGTAAGAGGTCTTCAATGCTATTTTTGGAGATTTTTGTTTTCAAAAATCATTCTGCATTCTTTGCTTTATGATTATGGCTAAAATAAATTTCAGAGGTCACCTAGTTTTTCAGTCTGTTTTAGAGTAAGGAACTATAAGGTTCTTGCAGAAATTTCATTTTAAGAGAAAAGAGGGGGGAAGTGCTGCTGGTTAACAATGAACATGTTTGTACCATTATAAAATTGATTCAATTTTAAATTCCCACCACTTGTAGAGAATACTGAGGACTGCAGCTGATTTATAACTTTTGCTAATTAATATGTTACATGAGCAGGCCGGGCACAGGGGCTCATGCCTGTAATCCCAGCACTTTGGGAGGCTGAGGCAGGTCAGGATCAACTGAGGTCAGGAGTTTGAGACCAGCCTGGCCAACATGGTGAAACCTCGTCTGTACTAAAAATACAAAAATTAACCAGACATTGTGGTGCTTGCCTATAGTCCTTGCTACTGGGGAGGCTGAGGTGGGAGAATCACTCGAACCTGGGAGGCGGAGGTTGCAGTAAGCCGAGATCGTGCCACTGCACTCCAGCCTGGGCGACAGAGTAAGACTCCCTCCCTCCCCCAACCCCCCAAAAAAATAGCCAGGCACGGTGGCTCATGCCTGTAATCCCAGCACTTTGGGAGGCTGAGGCTGGCAGATCACCTGAGGTCAGGAGTTCAAGACCAGCTTGACCAACATGGAAAAACCCTGTCTCTACTAAAAATACAAAATTAGCCAGGTATGGTGGCACATGCCTGTAATCCCAGCTACTTGGGCTGAGGCAGGAAAATCACTTGAACCTGGGAGGCGGAGGTTGCAGTGAGCCGAGATCGCGCCATTGCACTCCAGCCTGGGCAACAAGAGCGAAACTCTGGCTCAAAAAAAAAAAATTGTTACATGAGCTATGGAGAAAAAGAACAGGAAAGGTATAGTGGTGAGGTTAAGGGGTTGGGTGATGGACGGCCTCAATGAGAAGGTAATGTAACTGGAGCAAAGACCTAAGGATAAGAGGGGAGTATCTTCATAGTTAAATTAACTTTATCAAAATAAACTGTATCAACAGTATAAACCAGAGAAACATAATTAAGTATTTTATGATGTTAAAACAAAAGTTAACACTTTGAAAATTTAAAATTATAACTTTATGAAGTACACATGTAGAGGTGCGTGATATTAGCACTATTATTAGGCCATGAATTTAAATTTTTTTGTTGCTTATCAATTTAGCAAATGTTTATCAATTTATGCTATTTGTAGGACTTTTTTCTGCGTTTTTAGACTCTTAAAAAATACTACAATGTTAAAATAGCAATAAAAGTGACCATACATGTTAAGTATATTTTCTCTGCAATTATTTGGTTCAGTTTTAATTTTATCTGTAACAATGATAGTAATTGCTGTTTCACTTTCTCTCTTCTGTGATGTTGTTTCCTCTGAATGTATGAGCTGCTTTACTCCTAAGTTTGCTGACATTGTTGCAAATGCTTATCAGAATGGTAAGTAGAAACTTTATAGACAATTATTGAACATCACTTACCTTTTTTTCTTTTTCTTTTACAGAATCCTATATTTTTATTTAAAATGATCGTGTCATTTTCAATCAGGCAGCCCATCCAAACATGCGGACCTATTATTTCTGCACTGATACAGGAAAGGAAATGGAGTTGTGGATGAAAGCCATGTTAGATGCTGCCCTAGTACAGACAGAACCTGTGAAAAGGTAAAGGCTTGTAGAAAAAATGATGGTGATTTTGATTTACTATGATTTTCTTCTCTGATTTCAGAGTGGACAAGATTACATCTGAAAATGCACCAACTAAAGAAACCAATAACATTCCCAACCATAGAGTGCTAATTAAACCAGAGATCCAAAACAATCAAAAAAACAAGGAAATGAGCAAAATTGAAGAAAAAAAGGCATTAGAAGCTGAAAAATATGGATTTCAGAAGGATGGTCAAGATAGACCCTTAACAAAAATTAATAGTGTAAAGCTGAATTCTCTGCCATCTGAATATGAGAGTGGGTCAGCATGCCCTGCTCAGACTGTGCACTACAGACCAATCAACTTGAGCAGTTCAGAGAACAAAATAGTCAATGTTAGCCTGGCAGATCTTAGAGGTGGAAATCGCCCCAATACAGGGCCCTTATACACAGAGGCCGATCGAGTCATACAGAGAACAAATTCAATGCAGCAGTTGGAACAGTGGATTAAAATCCAGAAGGGGAGGGGTCATGAAGAAGAAACCAGGGGGTAAGTGTCTGTCTTGTCATTATGAACCCAGGATGTTTACATTTTAATTATTTTTTTATTTTAGAGTAATTTCTTACCAAACATTACCAAGAAATATGCCAAGTCACAGAGCCCAGATTATGGCCCGCTACCCTGAAGGTTATAGAACACTCCCAAGAAACAGCAAGACAAGGCCTGAAAGTATCTGCAGTGTAACCCCTTCCACTCATGACAAGACATTAGGACCCGGAGCGGAGGAGAAACGGAGGTCCATGAGAGATGACACAATGTGGCAGCTCTACGAATGGCAGCAGCGTCAGTTTTATAACAAACAGAGCACCCTCCCTCGACACAGTACTTTGAGTAGTCCCAAAACCATGGTAAATATTTCTGACCAGACAATGCACTCTATTCCCACATCACCTTCCCACGGGTCAATAGCTGCTTATCAGGGATACTCCCCTCAACGAACTTACAGATCGGAAGTGTCTTCACCAATTCAGAGAGGAGATGTGACAATAGACCGCAGACACAGGGCCCATCACCCTAAGGTAAAATAGCTGCTGATTTTGTGTTAACTCACCACAGAATTACATTGTGCCTTTACTTTCCTAGCATGTCTATGTGCCTGACAGAAGGTCAGTGCCAGCTGGCCTGACTTTACAGTCTGTTAGTCCCCAGAGCCTCCAAGGGAAAACGGTGAGTAATATCTTTATTTACCATACCATGTTACTGTTTGGATTCTTAAATTGTACTCCTTCAGCCAGAGGAGCTTACGCTGCTGCTAATAAAGCTGAGACGGCAGCAAGCCGAACTGAGTAGTATCCGGGAGCATACGTTAGCACAGCTCATGCAGCTAAAGCTTGAGGCCCACAGCCCAAAGGTCAGCTATGGAGAGATTTGTCTGTGTCGTCTCTGTCCCTTTTTTCTTAATTGGTGCCTACTAGAATGAAATTCTTTCACATCATCTCCAAAGGAACACCATATATTTGGATCATCAGGTGGGATTCATAGAGATTTTCTTACTTTTAATGTTTGCTGTATGCTCCTCCTGATTTGAAATAGATGAAAGAAAATGAACCTATTATCACCATGGTTCACACAATGATTGAGAACTCGGCGCTAAGACCCCAACTGTACCAGCAAGTAAGGTCTTGGACAGTGAATGATACTGCTTTTAAACCCATCCTTTTCCTTCATTATCTTTTAGTTCTTAAGACAGAAGAGCAAGATAAGTCTATATTGTGTATGTGTGTTTATATATTATATATATGTATATTTTAAGTTGCTATATGATTTTTTTCTTATAGCTGTCACAAGATGAAGGTAGAGGCACATTATACAAATACAGACCTGAAGAAGTAGATATTGATGTAAGTATTAGTATGATATATGTGGTCAGTACTTGCTAACAAGACATCTTCTCTTATAACCTAGGCCAAGTTAAGCCGATTATGTGAACAAGATAAAGTGGTGCATGCTCTGGAAGAGAAACTTCAGCAACTCCACAAGGAGAAAGTAGGACAATTATGTTTATTGTCTACAATTGAAACATTAAGTGTAATTCTTTTTATCATAATAGTACACGCTTGAGCAAGCTTTGCTATCAGCCAGCCAAGAGATAGAAATGCATGCAGATAACCCAGCAGCCATTCAGACAGTGGTGTTACAAAGGGATGATTTACAAAATGGACTGCTTAGTACGTGTCGAGAACTTTCTCGAGCCACTGCCGTAAGTAGATTTTTTTTTTCCCCTAATAAAAGCCATTAAAGTAATTAACACTTTTTGGTTTTAGGAATTGGAACGAGCATGGAGAGAATATGATAAGTTAGAATACGATGTAACTGTTACCAGGAACCAGATGCAAGAGCAGCTGGATCACCTTGGTGAAGTTCAGGTACAAAAGTATAATATTCTTTATATTGTTTTCTTATATATGGTCTATCCATTTTTACTGATAGACGGAATCAGCAGGAATTCAGCGTGCACAGATTCAGAAAGAACTTTGGCGAATTCAGGATGTCATGGAAGGGCTGAGTAAACATAAGCAGCAAAGAGGTACTACAGAAATAGGTAAATTAGCTTTGCATTTTATTTTGTGACTGTTTAATATAGTTACGTTTTCTAATATTCCCAGGTATGATAGGATCAAAGCCTTTCTCAACAGTTAAGTACAAAAATGAGGTAAGTTTGGATTGTTTTTCTAATTATAAATTTCTAAATAAGGTGACTGTTCTACAATCTTTAGGAAGAGGAAGTAGTCCCACCTCGTCCTCCACTTCCTCGGTCCTATGACTTTACAGAGCAGCCTCCCATAATCCCCCCTCTGCCCAGTGATAGCAGCTCCTTGCTCTGTTATAGCAGGGGCCCAGTTCATCTGCCTGAAGAAAAGAAGATGTATCAAGTTCAAGGATATCCAAGAAATGGATCTCACTGTGTAAGTGGCTGGAATAGCCACAGAATAATCAATTTTTAGGGTAATTACATGTCTTCCTTTCAAGGGTCCAGATTATAGACTCTACAAGAGTGAACCAGAGTTAACAACAGTGGCAGAAGTTGATGAATCTAATGGAGAAGAAAAATCAGAACCTGTTTCAGAGATAGAAACTTCAGTTGTTAAAGGTCAGCATTTGTAATATGTTTTACCTCTTGGTTTTGTAAAACTTACTGCTGTTTTAATTTTTAGGTTCCCACTTTCCTGTTGGAGTAGTCCCTCCAAGAGCAAAATCACCAACACCCGAATCTTCGACAATAGCTTCCTATGTAACCTTGAGGAAAACTAAGAAGATGATGGATCTAAGAACGGTATTTAACTGGAAATTAATCTTCTAGGAAGATATGTATTGATATGTTCATTTTTACATTGAAGGAAAGACCAAGAAGTGCAGTGGAACAGCTCTGTTTGGCTGAAAGTACTCGACCAAGGATGACTGTGGAAGAGCAAATGGAAAGAATAAGAAGACATCAACAAGCGTGCCTGAGGGAGAAGAAAAAAGGGTTAAATGTTATCGGTGCTTCAGACCAGTCACCCTTACAAAGCCCTTCAAATTTAAGGGATAATCCATTTAGGACTACTCAGGTATATGAATTGCATTTGATTATTATTTTGTGGAGTATAAAAATGCTATATGTCTTTTGAGCAGACTCGAAGGAGGGATGATAAGGAACTGGACACTGCCATTAGAGAAAATGATGTAAAGCCAGACCATGAAACTCCTGCAACAGAAATTGTTCAACTAAAAGAAACCGAACCCCAAAATGTGGACTTCAGCAAAGAGGTAGCGAGATTATTTTATGAAAGGTATTCCAATTGAAAAGAAAATTTTTCTTTTTATTCTACAGTTAAAAAAAACTGAAAACATTTCATATGAAATGCTTTTTGAACCTGAGCCAAATGGAGTAAATTCTGTGGAAATGATGGATAAAGAAAGAAACAAAGACAAAATGCCTGAGGATGTTACATTCAGGTAATATTTAAGAAAAGCAAAGGAATCATTCACAAATTTTTAAATACCAATCTATTTTCATCAGCCCTCAAGATGAAACACAGACCGCAAATCATAAACCAGAAGAGCATCCTGAAGAAAATACAAAGAACAGTGTTGACGAACAGGAAGAAACTGTTATTTCTTACGAATCAACTCCTGAGGTTTCTAGAGGAAATCAAACAATGGCAGGTAGGTAGTATACACTTCATAATTTTCTACCTTTATCTTCTCCCATTTTCTTTGTGTGTTTTAGTGAAAAGTCTGTCCCCATCTCCTGAGTCCTCGGCATCGCCAGTTCCATCCACTCAGCCGCAGCTCACAGAAGGATCACATTTCATGTGTGTGTAGTCTTAGAAGAAGTACGTCATTTCCCTTTGCATTTGTGCTTTAGGTCAAAGTAATTTCCTCTCTCTTATTTTTCAGCTATACTGACTTCTGTTGAAACCATTCAAAGCTAAAGACATGGACCTTCAGCAGTGTAAGAAGATATTGTACAGTATATTTTAAATCTATGAAATTCATAGTTCTGATGCTTTTGGTCACAGAGCATCATTTTATCACTTCTGGAAAATGTTTATTCCAAAACAGCTTTAATGGCCCATATGTACACTTCGTAATCTCAAGGTTATTATTCTGACACCAGCTTGCTGCTATGATTTCAGAGCACATAAGTAAAGGTGCTTTTTAATGTGCAGTCTATTTCCAGAGCTTACTTAGTTGCTGATTTCCAGATTTCGATGTTTCTTAAGTCTAGGTGAATTTATATATATATTTTTTTGCTTTTCATTTTCTAAAGTTAGTTATTATTTCCATTGAAGCTTGTTTTCTTTTTTTTCTTCCCATTTTAGCTACTGCAGTGCTTTTGTTTCACACTTGATTTGTAAAAATTTTATATATATGTATTTAAAATGTGCCATTTTATTGCTAAGTGAAGTATGTCCTGTTTTCTGCTATAATTCTTTCTCGGTCAGATTGCAATGTCAGCAGTTACTGCCACACTCCTGTCAGCTTAAACACAAATGTTACTGCTTATCTTTTCTTAAAAAAAAAAAAAACAAAGTGTAGGTATTTTGAAGTACTGGGCTTATATTTCATTGGAATACATGTGTACAGCAATAAGCAGGTTTCCAAATCCGGTACTTAGTTTGTGTACAAATGTAATTATGTTCATTGTGTATATATTATACAATGAGCACATGTAATGTATTAAAGGCTACTTACTATTGTTTAAATGCAAATGTTCATATCTCATTTCTTTTTTTATCATGTTAAATAAATGTTGATGTTCTTAAATCAGTGTTAGAATTTTTGTTCTTTCCATCCAA